TGCCTTTTCCAACTTGCAGAGGCACCTGCGTTCCTTAGTGCCTGGCCTCTTCCTCTGTCTTCAAAGCCATCTCCCGATCTTTCTCTGTCTCCTTCGCCACACCTCCTCTGGCTCTGGCCCTCCTGCTTCCTCTTGTAAGGACCCTGTCAATCACATTGGGCCCCCTGCATAATCCAGGCTAATCTCCCACCCCAAGGTCCTTACCTAATCACATCTGCAAACTCCCTCTTGCCATGCAAAGTCACAGTTTCCTGGGACTTGATGTGGACATCTTTGCAGGGACCAAGATCCAGCCTTCCATAGAGACAGTGACAGATGGAGTAGAAAGTACATCCTTTGAGTTTTTACAGGAGACACTGCAGTAGAGAGAATGGTAGAGTCCCGAAACCCTGATTCATTCATTCATGAATTCACCGAGTGTTCACGGAGCACCTGCCTCAGTCCAGGCGTCATGTTGGGAGCAGGGGAGACAGAGCAGGCCATGCATCTGTCCTTTCAGAGCACTGTAGACGCAAATCCTGTAGCACAGATGTGCCTTAGACTAATAGTGCCTCGAAAGGAGAGGAAGGGGAATGGATGCGGGGAGTGGGGAACCTGACCTGCTTTGTGGGGTCATGGAGTGACTCTCCACCTGCCGTCATCCCTCCATCCCTTGTTTGGGGCTGTTCCTCCAAAGGTGCAGTCTCCAGCAGGGGTGTGGGGACCCCTGTGGGCCGTGAAGGCCTTTCTCCTTTTCTGCTGTGGGCATTGCATCTGTTCCTGATGGGTAGAGTTGTCTGTGCCCGGTGGGGCCCAAGGCAGTGCCATGGTGGTTCTTTGAGTATCTCAGGTGGGAACTGAGCTGCCAGCACCAGAGGCCAATGGCTTCCAGCACTCCCCAAATCCACCTGCTTTTGGAAGGGGCCTGTCTCCGAAGCAGGCCGGGTCCTCCTGTTGGGGGAAGCTTTCATGGAGGCATCTGTGTCACTTCTGCAGGGGAGACAGCCGCTAGAGGGCACTGTCCTTCTGGCCTTTCCCACATCCCCGTTTCCATGGCAGGTGCATAGTAAAGCCTTTCTTTTTCTAACGACTTAATGATTTAATCTTCTTATTTTCTCAGCAGACAACGCTTTGGACTTCCCTGGATACATTGGGACGTTACCAGTCACATTAATTAATACGAGTTTCACAACTTGGGAACCAGCGAACGTGCTTCTCCAGACTTAGCTTCTGCACGGCCGTTTCTGCTTTCCTTTATGAAGTGCGTTTCTCTAAGAGCCTGGCAGTCTCATGGGGCTCGTCTGTTGCTGGAAGTGAGCAGCGGGTTCCATTGCCCCCCGCCTCGGTGGGGCTCATTGTGCAGCTTGCTGGCAAGTGGCTGGGCTCGGAGGGGCGGTGACGGTGACACACGCCAGGGGAAAGGTTGGCATCCTCTTCTGAGAATTGTTTCTTTTTAACCTGGTTTTTCTTTCCTTTTGCTCAACAGTGAGTGACCTGCAGGAAGAAGGCAAGAATGCCATCAACTCACCGATGTCCCCCGCCCTGGTGGATGTTCACCCTGAAGACACCCAGCTTGGTACGGGGGTTCCTCCGCTCCCTGCCCTGAGACGCTGACCGTGACTTCCTTTTGTCCCTGGCAGAGGAGAACGAGGAGCGCACGATGATTGACCCCACTTCCAAGGAAGACCCCAAGTTCAAGGAACTGGTCAAGGTAAGGAGCTCCGTCTTGGTTGGAATCTTCCTGACTGAGGCCATAATGCCTGCGTCTCCTGCAGGTCCTCCTCGACTGGATTAATGACGTGCTGGTGGAGGAGAGGATCATTGTGAAGCAGCTGGAGGAAGACCTGTATGACGGCCAGGTGCTGCAGAAGCTCTTGGGTGAGTTCACAGCAGGGACAGCTCTGTCCCACCTGACCCTCTTCTCTTGTGCTTCTCATTGCAGAAAAACTGGCAGGGTGCAAGCTGAATGTGGCTGAGGTGACACAGTCCGAAATAGGGCAGAAACAGAAGCTGCAGACGGTGCTGGAAGCAGTACATGACCTGCTGCGGCCCCGAGGCTGGGCGCTCCGGTGGAGCGTGGACTGTGAGTTCCACGCCACAGGGGGAGGGACTGTCTAAAGCGTCTCCCTTCCTCCTTCCTCCTGCAGCAATTCACGGGAAGAACCTGGTGGCCATCCTCCACCTGCTGGTCTCTCTGGCCATGCACTTCAGGGCCCCCATCCGCCTTCCTGAGCATGTAACGGTGCAGGTGGTGGTCGTGCGGGTGAGTATAACCGAGTGGTCGGCCTGCCTGTACTGATTTTGTATGTTTATTTTGGGGTTTTCAGAAACGGGAAGGCCTGCTGCATTCCAGCCACATCTCGGAGGAGCTGACCACAACTACAGAGTAAGTGGACCCCTGTCTTGCCCTTCCAGGCCTCTCATGGCTCTCTCTGTGTTCTTGTTTGCAGGATGATGATGGGCCGGTTCGGTAAGTAACCCCAGGGAAAGTGGGGAGATGGAGCTCCTTCGTGTCTCTCTTTGCATGTCCTCAGAGCGGGATGCCTTCGACACGCTGTTCGACCACGCCCCGGATAAGCTCAGCGTGGTGAAGAAGGTGAGCTATTGGTGGGATGTTGGATGTGCTCTCATGGCTCCTGTGTCTCTTTTATTCTTGGCAGTCTCTCATCACTTTTGTGAACAAGCACCTGAACAAGCTGAATTTGGAGGTGACGGAACTGGAGACCCAGGTATGTGCTGCTTTGGCTTGAAGGATCCTTTGTGCCCGGAAACATCACAAGTCTTTCTCTGCAGTTTGCAGATGGCGTGTACCTGGTTCTGCTCATGGGCCTTCTGGAAGACTACTTTGTTCCTCTCCACCACTTCTACCTGACTCCGGAAAGCTTCGATCAGAAGGTATGTGCATGGTCTCCATCCTTGGTAGGGGCCCTAACGCTGACCCACCCCCCTTCCTTGGCAGGTCCACAATGTGTCCTTCGCCTTTGAGCTGATGCTGGACGGAGGCCTCAAGAAACCCAAGGCTCGTCCTGAAGGTAATGCCCCTGGCTCAGGTTCCCCCGGGAGACGCCTCTGAAGTTTCTCTGTTTCCTTCTGCAGACGTGGTTAACTTGGACCTCAAATCCACCCTGAGGGTTCTTTACAACCTGTTCACCAAGTACAAGAACGTGGAGTGACGGGGGAGCTGTGGATGGTGGCAGGAGTGTCCCAGCAAGAAAGGCGGCATCCGTCTGTGCCCTGTGCCTTTCCAGGGAGCCAGGCGCCATGGGCTTCTGGTCCAAGCTGTGTTGACTGTCATCCCCACCCCACCCCTACCTCACGCCTGCCCCACCCCCTGCCTCTTTTGGTTGTTGTTCTTAATCTCCTCTCCATGTAGTTCCCAGTGGGCAAGAGCCTTTGAAAATGCAGGATTCTAAACACTCGTGCTTGCGTTTGAAGCCTCGCGTCACTCAGTCGCGTGGGATGATGAGTCCGTTGTTGTCTGCCTTGGCCGAAAGATGAAAAAAAGCCTGAACCCCAACCCCCAGCTGGTTGAGAGCACCCTGCATTCTGCCTCATGGTGCAGTTAGCGATCACAGGCCTTCAGAAGTACAACATCAGCTCAGCAGGAACGCCGGCTCCCCGAGGACCCAGGCTTGACGATTCACCGGGGATCTCCTGGGCTGGGCTCTCCTTGGAAGTGAGGCCTTTTATTAAAAATAAAAGGGTTTTGCAGTTTGAAAAACTTTAAAGTCCCAGAAGCTTAGATGTGACATGGGTGTCCTCCACCCACATTCCTATCACTTCTTGGTCACTCGTTTTAATGTAGGTTTTGCACAAACATCCAAGACTCAGGATGGCCCAGCTCCCACAGTCCTTGAAAGGAGCTGTCTGCTGGGGACGTTTCTTAATTTCTTGCTGTGGTTGAGGGGCTGGGTCTGGAGATGGCTCTAATTGTGCTGCTTGAGACAGCTTGGGTCACAGCTTTCCCCTTCAGAGGCCCTTTTTGGGAATGAATGCATCTTTGGAAACTTTAAAATGAGGGGGGTGCATTGGTTCACTGGCACTGTGTAGTAAAGTGCCACAGGGGAGTGGCTCAGACATCAGAGAATTACATCCTCAGGCCTTTCGCCTTGGCTTGTAGATGCCGGCTTCTCCCCGTGTCTTCACATGGTCTCCCCTCTGTGTGTCTGTGTCCTCACCGCCTCTTTTATTTTATTTTTTATTTTTGTTTTTATTTTTTGAGACAGAGTCTCGCTCTGTCACCAGGCTGGAGTGCAGTGGTGTGATCTCAGCTCACTGCAACCTCTGCCTCCCAGGTTCAAGCGATTCTCCTGCCTCAGCCTCCCAAGTAGCTGGCATTACAGGCAGGTGCCACCACACCTGGCTAATTTTTGTATTTTTAGTAGAGACGGGGTTTCACCATGTTGGCCAGGATGGTCTTGATCTCCTGACCTCATGATCTGCCTGCCTCAGCCTCCCAAAGTGTTGGGATTACAGGCGTGAGCCACTGTGCCCAGCCTATTTTTTTTTTTTTTTTTGAGACAAGTTCTCACTGTGTCACCCAGGAGTAAAGTGGTGCCATCTCAGCTCACTGCAGCCTTGATCTCCCAGGCTCAATTGATCCTCCCACCTCAGCCTCCCAAGTAGCGGGGACCACAAGTGCACACCACTAGGCCCATCTAATTTTTGTATTTTTTGTAGAGATGGGGTTTCACCATGTTGCCCAGGCTGTTCTCAAACCCCTGGGCTTGAGCGACCCACCCACCTCAGCCTCCCAAAGTGCTGGGATTATAGGCATGAGCGGACATGCCCAGCCTGCACCCCTCTTTTTAGAAGGGCTGCGGTCCTATTGGATTAGGGCCCACTTATATGACCTCATTTAATCTTGATTACCTCCATAAAGACCCTGTCTCCAAATACCATCACATCAGAGGTGCTGGGGTTAGGACTTCAGCATGTGGATTTGTGGGGGGCATAATTTGCCTTGTACCGGGAGGATATGAAGTGTTCATGTTACTCTCCCTGTAGCCCTGAGAGCATCTCCCTTAGAGTATCCTATAAAAGGAGTCGCTGCTCACTCAGTTATGGGTTGTTCACCCCCTCGCTCACCCCAGCTCTGCAGAGAACTGGGGATCCCATCGGCCATGCTTTCTGGGCTGGCCTCTGGTCGCAGTCAGTCCCTCGCTGTGGCGCCCCCCCCTCCCCCAGCTCCTTCCCAGGGTGATGACCCGCTGACCCCCTGGGGTGCACCTGCTGCAAAGCAGCCCCCTTCCTTGGCATCTCTCAGCATTCTCCGTAGTGAGCCTGGCCTTTCTGATCTTGTTAGCTTTTTGTCTTCCTGCCGCAGATCAGAGCTTTGGAGTAAGTTTTGATATGAAATCGAATGCCAACACCGAAGTTTTAGAAAACAGTTTAATATTCCCTCTCAGTTCCGGCTGTTGCTAGGCTGGGGATGGGTTCAGAATAGCCATTTTGATGGAGGTGATTTCCCAGCAGGGGAAAGAAATAATTAAAACAGCATTACGGTGTCTCTTGCGGGATGCAGTGACATTCAAAAGCCACACTGACAAAAAGCCTGGGGCTGGAACGTTCTGTGCTGCCTGCATGGCATGTACAGGACCGCGGCCCCCTGGAGCTGGTGGAGTGGCCCAGCCTTGCCCTGCTCACAGGTGGACCTGGAGAGGGCACTGTGCCTTCCCAGGGATTGGGATTTGAAAAGAACAGAGCTTGGCCAGGTGCGGTGGCTCACGCCTGTAATCCCAGCACTTTGGGAGGCTGAGGCAGGTGGATCACTTGGGGTCAGAAGTTCGAGACCAGCCTGGCCAACATGGTGAAACCCCATGTCTACTAAAAATACAAAAATTAGCCATGCATGGTATGTATGCCTGTAATCCCAGCTATTCGGGAGGCTGAGGCAGGAGAATTGCATGAACCCAGGAGGTGGAAGTTGCAGTGAGCTGAGATCATGCCACTGCACTCCAGCCTGAGCAACAGAGTGAGACTCTGTCTCAAAAAAAAAAAAGAAAGAAAAAAGAAAAAGAAAAGAACAGAGCTGTGATTTTCAGCCAAAATGAGCAGCCCTGGCCCATTCTGTGTCATCAGAGGGGAGAGGACGGTTACTGTGGGAGGGGGCTTCAGCTTCTCAGGGAGGTCCTGGCGGCCCCCATCTAGTAAACCAGTAAACCCATGCCTATCCTCATGCCCACGTCACACTCTTGTGGGTTTCAAGTCGAACAGTAAAAGGAATCATAAGATCTGTGGGGAAGCTACATGGGCACTTGTGTTTCACAACAGGGACCCTTAAAGGCGATGTTTCCAGCAAAGGATGTGATTTTTTTTTTTTTTTTTTTTGAGATAAGTTCTCACTGCGTTGCCCAGGCTGGAGTGCAGTGGTCATTCACAGACACACACATAGCAGACTACAGACTACAGCCTTGAACTCCTGGGCTCAAGTGATCCACCCACTTCTGTATCCTGAGTCCCTGGAACGGCAGGTGCACACCACCGCACCCGGCTTGGATGTGATCTTTTGTCCACATTCTTTTCCAATTGGTTCAAAGGTGTAGGTGTGCCTTTTGCATACCTGGGAAGGGCCCCATTAGGCTCGACTCCTCATTTTTCTCCATTCACCATCAGTTTGAGTCTGAATTCATAGCATGGCCTGGACAGATGCAGCAAGGGGCCAGTTCCAAGGCAGAATTCAGGGTGAACTCGATTCCTATAGGCTTGGGATGAATGGCTGCTGGGACATGAGGCTTGGGTGTGAGATGCCCCGTCTGCTGCTGCTCTTGGTTCTTAGTTCAGAGAAATTCTGGGACCCTTCCTCCTCCCGGCACCACGTTTTCAGTGAATGGTTCTTTGAAGAGGAACCCTGGTCCATAGGAACTGAGTGAAAGCAAGGCCAAGTATGTCCACCCATGGGGACAAACGTCCCAGCACAAAGGGGTCTCAGGCCTGCAAGGCCCAAGTGGACGCTCGGACAAGGGCAGGAAGGTATTTGCTGATTCTCCTTCTCCATGTGACGTGTCTCTCAACCCACACCAGCTAGGGGAGCCTCCCGCAGCTTCAGTTCCCCTTTGACGCCCACACAGTGTTATGCAAGCACCGAGCCCAGAGTCCCGCTGGGCCGTGGTGTCCTAATTGTCTTGGTGACAAAGAGCAATTTTATTTTAAAGCAACTGAATCCTTTCCCCCTGTTTTGTGTGCCAGTATTTTACTGTCTTCTTAATTGTTTTAAGCAATGTTTACTTTGGATTTCTGGATGTTATATAAAAGCCACGAAAACCCTGGCCATGCTGTTTGTCAGGCCCACCTGGCTGAGTGCAGGAAGCAAGCGCTTTTCAGGAGCTCACTGCAACACCGGGCAAACACTTCTTCCGCCAGGGATGCGGTTAGGACAATGCCACGTGGCGTCACAGTATGCTGTTATTTATTCCAATAAAGACCTCGTGAGCATGGGCCTGTCCACCGTCTTTGTTTGGCTGCTG